GACAAGGCAGTTGGATCACCTGAGGTCAAGAGTTCGAGACCAGCCTGGCCAATATGGTGAAATCCCGTCTCTCCAAAAAAAAAAAAAAAAAATTAGCCAGGCATGGTGGCGCACACCTGTAGTCCCAGCTACCCTGGAAGCTGAGGTGGGAGAATCACTTGAACCTGGGAGGCGGAGGCAGAGGTTGCAGTGAGCTGAGATTGTACCACTGCACTCCAGCTTGGGCCACAGAGACCCTGTCTTAAAAAAGAAAAAAAATGGTGTTGATTTAGATCAACATTGGCTGGGGTCGTCAGGAAATGGTAAAGGAAAGAACAGATCCTTGAAGGATAGGCAGGATTCTGAGGAGTAAAGAGGAAGGGAAGAATATTATAGGTGTAACCAAAAGCACAGAAGGAACCTAGAAAACTGATTCCTGGGCCGTTGACAATAGGTATCACAAACTTCATTCTTAATCATGCACGTAATTGAATTGATCAAAGCTAGGCAATTGGCATCAAAACTAAAACTGGAGTCTTTCAGAATTCCAACTCCAGGCTCTGACAGTGTGTATTAACTTTGAAGCAAAGTATTTGTTTGGGAGACAAGAGGGAGAGGTTTGGGATAGTAGGTTGGCACTTTATTCGAGGTACTTCCACGAGTATTTAAGGATTTTTGAATCGTTTTCTATGCGCAGTGACCTGCAACTGCTTAGGTGTGGTTTCAAGGTGGTTTCTACTGCATTGTTTTTGTTCTGTTTTTGCACTTAAATTTTACACTGCACAATTATTGAACACAAGAAAATACTGACATTGCAGATTAGGAGCAAGTCCTACTGCTCAAAGGCCAAAGCGCTCTTGCCTTTGCTCAGAGCTGCTCTGTGAGATGGGTGGGCCTCTCAGTCTAGGTACTGACTGTGCCCACACTGGCTATCGACGAGAATTGACTCTCTGCAGCCACCGTCTCCGTCCTAAAGTCCCATCCAATCAGGGTTCCGCGGGAAGAGGCGGTGCTGAGAGGCGCGTACTGTGCTTGCTTTTTGCAGTACCTGCTGCGGCCGCTTTCGGCATGGAGGAAATTTATGCGAAGTTTGTGTCCCAGAAAATCAGCAAAACCCGCTGGCGACCGCTGCCTCCGGGAAGTTTACAGACCGCGGAGACGTTCGCTACAGGATCTTGGGACAATGAGGTATCGCCGCTGATAGGGACGAGCCCCTACCTGTCATCTCAAGACAAAACTTTCTGTTTTACAGGAAAATTATATTTCACTGTGGTCTATTGGAGATTTTGGAAACTTGGACTCTGATGGAGGGTTTGAAGGAGACCATCAGTTATTGTGTGATATCAGACACCATGGTGATGTAATGGATTTACAGGTAAATCTGTGTAGCATCCAAAAGCTAACTTTGAATCTTTAACAAGCAGAAATTTTCTCTTTAGTTTTTTGACCAGGAAAGAATTGTCGCTGCTTCATCAACAGGATGTGTAACAGTTTTCCTTCACCATCCAAATAACCAGGTAAAGAACTTTAGTTTGAGAAGTGATTTTTTGCTTTAATAGTATCCTCATTTCTGATGCCTAGACTCTGTCAGTCAACCAGCAGTGGACTACAGCTCACTACCACACAGGCCCTGGCAGTCCTTCCTATAGCAGTGCACCATGTACAGGTGTTGTGTGCAACAACCCAGAAATCGTTACAGTTGGAGAGGATGGTCGAATAAATCTCTTCAGAGCTGATCACAAGGAAGCTGTAAGAACCATAGGTAAGAAAAATCCCAGCCTGGCCAACATGGCGTTAACACATACTACCATTTTTTAAATTTTTAGACAATGCAGATAGTAGTACACTCCATGCTGTAACCTTTCTTCGAACTCCTGAGATTCTTACTGTAAATTCAATTGGACAGTTGAAAATATGGGATTTCAGACAACAAGGAAATGAGCCTTCTCAGATATTGTCACTGTAAGTGTTGATTTGTAATTTCAGTAATGTAAGATTTTGACGTCATTGTTATCTCCCACAAAAGGACTGGTGACCGAGTGCCACTCCACTGTGTTGATAGACATCCCAACCAACAGCATGTTGTAGCTACTGGTGGCCAAGATGGAATGTTGAGTATTTGGGATGTTAGACAAGGTACTATGCCTGTATCTCTGCTGAAGGCTCATGAAGCTGAAAGTAAGTATTGTGAAGATACAGAAAGTTTATATCAGGAATGAGCTTATTGATTCTTGTCTCTTAGTGTGGGAAGTTCACTTTCACCCATCCAACCCAGAACATCTTTTTACCTGCTCTGAAGATGGATCCCTCTGGCACTGGGATGCTTCCACAGATGTACCTGAAAAGTCGTCACTCTTTCACCAAGGTAAAACTTTTTAATGAATACTGTTATGTGTACTAAGGGGAAAAAAATTCTAAAACTTCTTCAGAAAAATTCTGGAGCGGAGAGCATGTGTGGAGCATGCATGCATGTCCATGCTATAACTTCATCTACAGAGAAACAAACAGTTTCATCTAAGGATTAACTAAGTATGTACTTCGTTTTTACTTCCTTCCTCCCCTAACCGCACAGTCTTGAACTTGCAAGTTTACTTTTAAGGAACCTTGGTTAGACTGGAAATAAAACTTTATTCTGTGTCTACTATTGCAAGGCACAGTATTAGACACTGTGAAAAAGTAAAACATATAAAATATGCATCCTGCTCTTAAGACATATTTAGTCATGGACAGAGGCATGGATAGTTCAATTAGGATATAAGAATTGTTATAAAGTAGTAAATTAATGGTACATACAAGTGCTGAGGGTTCAAGGAAAGAGAAAAACATGAAGTAGAGGTTGTCTTCAAAGTTTTCTTAGAGAAGGAAGTTCAGCCATATTTTAAAGGATCAGCAAGATTTTAAATGTACTAATCTTTAAGCTTCAAGACATAGGGACTTGGCACAGAGCACTTAGCACAGAGCCTGGCACATAGTAGGTACTCAGTCATTTGTTGAGTGAATTAAATTTGTACTTATTTGATATGACAGCAAGTTGAGAGGAAAGTAAGTTGCGAATAATGACTAAAATTGAAATATACTGCCTCTGCCTCACTTTATTCTATAGTAAGTACAGTGCGCTGTTAGAGATAAAACCTTATAATCTAGTAGTGTTCTAATCTGCTTGTAAGAACATTTATCTAAAAAGCATAAGAATGAAAGATTTGAGGTAAGGCGATTATATTTTAAGAAATATAGTAACAAATATATATTTAGAAATATATTTCTAGAAATGTTCATCTAGAAATATGTCTAGAAATTCTTTCTCATGATCATTTTATTTTGTTATTACCCAAGAGTTTATATTTCCATGTATTACCTACATTTTTGGTTTCTTTTTTTTCTTTCCTTATTCAACTTGTATGCTGGCCGTTTTGCTACCTTTCTGAGACTTTCCATTAAAAGATGAACAGAAAGTCAGTTGAAATCACCTGCTTTTCCTGAAGACTTCGAGTTTGGTATCCATATTATCCCATGGAAATTTGAATATTTAATATCACTGAATAAGCCTTTGGTCCAAAGTGGTGATGTATAATAATGGAATTATTAGCCTATTATTCTGAGAATTAAACACATTGATATCATCACCTTTCTAAATATCAGTAGAAGTTTGAATGTTTACTAATATAAAAATCATCTTGAAAGATTTCTTCCTTTTCTTTTTTTCTCCCAGGAGGAAGAAGCAGTACTTTTTTGTCTCATAGCATTAGTAACCAAGCTAATGTTCACCAGTCTGTCATTAGCTCCTGGCTCAGCACTGATCCTGCAAAAGACCGAATTGAAATCACAAGCTTACTTCCCAGTAGGTCTCTGTCTGTGAACACTTTGGATGTTTTAGGTCCTTGTCTTGTTTGTGGAACCGATGCAGAAGCAATTTATGTTACTAGACATCTTTTTTCGTAGAAGTACTATAATTATAAGATTTCAGATAGAACATGCAATTAGCCTTTTGAAATCCAACTTCTGTGCAAAATTTTAGTATCAGAAAATACGAGATTTGCAGGGGAAACATCAGTAAACTACCATTAATGTCAATGCCCAGTTTTGACTTTTGTTAGCCTGACACTCCCAAACAGTTGTAGAATCCGATAGATGACTGATGGCAAAAGATTGTGAACATGTGGAAGAAAATCAGTGGGATTCTGGTGCTGATGAATAGGTTGCCTTCAGAGTATTATTGACAGACAGCTTGTGGAACTAATTCTTTATTTTTGATGTTGTGGGAATTAACACATCAATGGTGGTTATGGGAACTACCAATGGGTTCCTACAATTTTTATCAGTAGTATGTGGCATATACACCTTCCTAGTGGCAGTTGCCAATGTTAATGATTATTCTTTTTATTGCAAGTATTTCCTATGATCCTTCCACACTTTATTTCCTTAATAATAATAAACTTTTTCAGAAAGAATTGAGTAGAGCAAAAATGACAAAGATGTGTAGCTGTGTTCAATTTTTTTTTTTTTTTTTTTTTGAGGCAGAGTCTTGCTCTGCTGGAGTGCGGTGGTGCAATCTCGGCTCACTGCAACCTCCACCTCCCAGGTTCAAGCAATTCTCCTGCCTCAGTCTCCTGAGTAGCTGGAACTACAGGTGTGCGCCACCACGCCCAGCTAATTTTTGTAATTTTAGTAGAGACAGAGTTTCACCATGTTGGCCAGGATGGTCTCGATCTCTTGACCTCATGATCCACCCGCCTCGACCTCCCAAAGTGCTGTGATTACAGGTGTGAGCCACTGCACCCGGCCTGAAATTTTTTTAAGGTGAAAATGTTTTGACAAGTTCCTTTTTCAGAATAGGTTTTTGAGCAGAACTCTTTCAGCTTGTTAGACCCAACTTTGCTTTTGTTTAGCTTCACAGCATAGCTGAAAGTTGCCAAACTGGACATTGTGCAATAAAGTAGAATTCTATATTGATAAGCAAACTATTTCCAAACTAAAAATGTGATAGATAAAAGTGTGATTAATCAAATGATATGATCAGAGTAAAGAATTTTGCCATTTTGATCCTTTTACTTTGTTTTAGCCACCTATAGTGTTACCAACCATCTTTATCCTTGTCTGCAGGGATAATAATGAACTAATGTAGTGTTTTAAGATAATTTAATGATACTATCTTTCCAAACTTTGTTAGATTTTAAATGTATTATTGACCTGAGACCTTAATGACAAATCACTGCTATTAGACAATTGAAGTGTTCATTTACTTTGTAATTCCAATAATCATAGTTATGGAATTATGGTAAGGTTTTGCTTTTCTGTCCTAATAAATATATATATTTTTTGAGATGGAGTTTTGCTCTTGTTGCTGAGGCTGGAGTGAAATGGCATGATCTCAGCTCACTGCAACCTCCGTCTCTTAGGTTCAAGCAATTCTCCTGCCTCAGCCTCCCGAGTAGCTGGGATTACAGGTGCTCACCACCACACCCAGCTAATTTTTGTATTTTTAGTAGAGATGGGGTTTCACTGTGTTGGCCAGGCTGGTCTTGAACTGACCTCATGATCCACCTGCCTCAGCCTCCCAAAATGCTGGGATTACAGGCTTGAGCCACTGCTCCCGGCTGATTTTTGTATTAGTAGAGACGACAGGGTTTCACCATGTTGGCCAGGGCTGGTCTCGAACTCCTGACCACAGGTAATCAGCCCGCCTCGGCCTCCCAAAGTGCTGGGATTACAGGCGTGAGCCACTTAGTATTTGTAACCATAAGAGAAAGTATATTTTAACAGCATTACATTTCATGCCAATTGACAAGTTTTGCCAATTTTAATAAGAAACTAAGCTTTATGTAATGTAACACCGTAATTTATGAATTTGTTCATTGTCACTGCCTTTATTCATGAAACTGTCAAATAGAGTGTCTTTCAAGGGTTGCAGGATCTTAGAGATAGAAAGTACCTTGGTGATCATCTCCAGCCTAAATTTCATCATCCCTTCTATGGTATTCCCAACAAATTATCATCCAACCTATACTTAAAAACATATGGTGGCCAGGCATGGTGGCTCACGCCTGTAATGCTAGCACTTTGGGAGGCCGAGGTGGGTGAAGCACCTGAGGTCAAGAGTTCGAGATCAGCCTGGCCAACATGGCGAAACCCCGTCTCCACTAAAAATGCAAAAAAAAAATTAACCGGGCGTGGTGGCAGGCATCTATAATCCCAGCTACTTGGGAGGCTGAGGCAGGAGAATTGCTCAAACCCGGGAGGCAGAGGTTGCAGTGACCCAAGATCGTGCCACTTCACTCCAGCCTGGGCAAAAGAGCAAAACGCCATCTCAAAAAATATACATATATAAGGAGATAAAGTTTCCCATTTTCCAATACAGTTTCACATTTGAACAGCCCTAATTGATACAACTTTATGGCAGGGTTTTAGTGTGTGAGTGGGATCCAAAACACTCAATCCTGTAAAAGGGTACAGTCCTATTGTATGTTAACACACTGATGATGTGAGCCTGTGAGATGAGCCAATCACCAGTTGTTATGTTCGAATCTGCTTTGTGTTGGGACGCTTTAATGTCAGGGTTTCACTAAATAAATGAATTTTCATATACTGAACTGAAATTTGCTTCTATCTGTCTTATCTCGGGAGCCAC